TTTAATTTCTCAGCAACTTATTTTCCTTCTACTTTTTTTTTTTTTTTTGAGATGGAGTCTCGCTGTCGCCCAGGTTGGAGTGCAGTGGCGCGATCTCGGCTCACTGCAGGCTCCGCCCCCCGGGGTTCCCGCCATTCTCCTGCCTCAGCCTCCCGAGTAGCTGGGACTACAGGCGCCCACCACCTCGCCCGGCTAATTTTTTGTATTTTTAGTAGAGACGGGGTTTCACCGTGTTAGCCAGGATGGTCTCGATCTCCTGACTTTGTGATCCGCCTGCCTCGGCCTCCCAAAGTGCTGGGATTACAAGCGTGAGCCACCGCGCCCGGCCTTTCCTTCTACATTTAATGTTTGCTTTCTCAACTAGAAAGTAATCCCCATGAGGGAAGGCACAGCGTCTGTCTTGTTCCTGGTTGTTTCCCCAGCTTTTGTTAAGGGTGCTTGCCTGGCACACAGGAGGACCTTAAATTGTGGTGGAATTAATATGTGAACAATAGTCACATGCAGCAGAGGTGAGACTAGGCTAAGGAATAAAATTGCACATCTGTATTTCAGTAACTTTTTTTAAATTTTATTTGAAACAGGGTCTTGCTCTGTGGCTCAGGGTGGAGTGTAGTGGCACGTTCATAGCTCATTGCAGCCTCGAACTCCTGGACCTAAGCAATCCTCCTGCCTCAGCCTCCATAGTAGCTGGACCACAGGTGCACGCCACCACACTCGGCTAATTTTTTAATTTTTTTGTAGAGACGGGGCCTCCCCAGGTTGCCCAGGCTGGTGATTTTTTTCTTAAGCTTCATAAAGATTTTGCAATTAGGAATACTAGGGTACCAGGGCAACTCTACAAGCCCTAGCCAGCCAAGCTGCTCGCGCCCTCCTATGACCGCGGCAGCTCCGCGCCTGCGCAGATCTCCCCCGGGCGGTCTCGCCCTCTCATCCTAAGGGGGCGGGCCTAGCGGAAGGCGGGTCAGGCAGAATGCGGCCCCGGGCGCGTGTGGATGACGTCACCCGGCGCGTGCCGGGGTAGCCCGTAGTAACCCCGAGTCTGCGGAAGTGGTGACCCGTGGGACGCGGCTGAGACAGGTAACCTGTTCGCTCCCTGTTGGGTCCCTGCCTTTTATCTAATTGTGCTTTCCTTTTTTGCCAGGAGACTGAAAGGAACCATAATTTGTGACATCAGTTGTTTTCTTTGATAAGCAGCTATTTATGATTCTGGAAGATTAAGGCAGATAGGAAACCCCATCTGAGATTTTAATAAATCCCTCAAACAATAAACCACATCATGGACATACAGCTGGACCCTGCCAGAGATGACCTGCCTCTCATGGCCAACACCAGCCACATACTTGTGAAGCACTATGTACTGGATTTGGATGTGGATTTTGAAAGTCAAGTCATTGAGGGGACCATAGTGCTTTTCCTCGAGGATGGAAACAGATTCAAGAAACAGAATAGCTCTATTGAGGAAGCCTGCCAATCAGAATCAAACAAAGCCTGCAAATTTGGGATGCCTGAACCCTGCCATATTCCCGTGACAAATGCAAGGACCTTCTCATCTGAAATGGAATATAATGATTTTGCAATCTGTAGTAAAGGTGAAAAAGATACTTCTGATAAAGATGGTAACCATGACAACCAGGAACATGCTTCTGGGATTTCTAGCTCAAAGTACTGCTGTGACACAGGGAATCATGGGAGTGAGGATTTTTTGCTAGTGTTGGACTGCTGTGATTTATCTGTGTTAAAAGTCGAGGAGGTGGATGTTGCTGCTGTGCCAGGTCTGGAAAAATTTACAAGGTCTCCTGAGCTCACGGTTGTTTCTGAGGAGTTCAGGAATCAGATTGTACGTGAACTTGTGACTTTGCCTGCAAATCGTTGGAGGGAGCAGTTAGACTATTACGCTCGCTGCAGCCAGGCTCCTGGCTGTGGGGAACTCCTCTTTGACACTGACACTTGGAGCTTGCAGATAAGGAAGACAGGGGCTCAGACAGCTACTGACTTTCCTCATGCTATCAGGATATGGTACAAAACTAAACCTGAAGGGCGATCGGTTACATGGACCTCAGACCAGAGTGGCAGGTAGGTTATCCAAGCACTTCAAAGCCCTGTGCACCCCCTTTCTTTCTTTGTCTCTCTTCTGCAGGCCATGTGTTTATACTGTGGGATCTCCCATAAACAACAGGGCCCTTTTTCCATGCCAGGAGCCACCCGTTGCCATGTCAACATGGCAGGCTACAGTTCGAGCAGCTGCATCTTTTGTTGTTTTAATGAGTGGGGAAAATTCTGCCAAACCAACGCAGCTTTGGGAAGGTACTGTACATGTGTTCTTTGCTTATTTATGTCCTCATTATGGTTTTTCTCTTCCTGTTTACAGAGTGCTCAAGCTGGTATTACTATGTAACTATGCCAATGCCAGCCTCCACCTTCACAATTGCAGTGGGATGCTGGACAGAAATGAAGATGGAGACATGGTCATCAAATGATTTGGCAACAGAGAGACCCTTCTCACCTTCTGAGGCCAACTTCAGGTTTGTGTTTGGGGACTTGCTGGGAAGGAAAAATGTTTTACCATTTATTTTGTGTTATTCCCAGGCATGTTGGTGTTTGCAGTCACATGGAATACCCCTGCCGCTTCCAGAATGCTTCTGCCACCACCCAGGAGATCATTCCTCATCGGGTCTTTGCCCCTGTGTGCCTCACGGGTGCCTGCCAAGAGACCCTTCTGCGGCTGATCCCTCCTTGCCTCTCAGCAGCACATTCTGTTCTGGGAGCACACCCGTTCTCTCGGCTGGATGTTCTCATCGTCCCTGCCAACTTTCCAAGTCTGGGGATGGCCAGGTATGTTGTTCCATTGTGGCACTTGGGGTACACTGGTTCTTTCATTTTTGTGTTCCTGAAATAGTAACTGGTATTCATAAAGTGATGTTCTTCTGGGACCCTGAAAGCCCTTGGCCAGGATTATTTTGTTCGTCTTGACAATACCACTTTGTACTAAGCAAGGTAGGTAGTGAGAATGTGTGTGTATGTTCCATTTTTTACAGAGCGGGTATTAAGAGGATATATAATGTCCCAAAGTCACTTAGAAGCAGGAAGTCAGGGAGACAAGTAAAATGGCCTCATCTTGTGATGGCTGTCAAGAGTCTGGTGGTCCAGACTTAGGCAAGGCTGATGTGTAACTGTTTCTAAGGCAGTGAGTGCTTGATTTAGGGTCTCCACACAGAAACCATACTGACCCTGTGAGTGAAGATATCATTGAAGATCAGCATTCACTGTGGGCTGGCTTTGAGGCAGCCATAGAATCTGGATACCAGGCAAATTCCTGGATCACATGAGTTCTTGGGGGCCAGGCTCTCTCTCTTCTGTTGGAGCAACAGGCAGAGTGAACTCACAGCTTTTGGGTTAACTAGAATCTTCTTTTTGCCATTAAACAGCTGTGTTGCTTGTCAGATCGAGAAGTAGCATCTTATCATCATTATACCATGATTCTTCACCCTCTGAAAGATTATGCTTAAGTGTTTGGTTTTCTTTGAACTGTTCTCCCCACACAAAGACTGACAGTCCTACCTTCAGAGAACACTGCTGGGGCCATCCTTCAAGAGAAATTGTCAGGCCTTTGAAAGGCCTTCCTGAAGCAATCATTCCTCTACCTGCGTTTGTAATCTCTCTATTGATGTCATCCTAGGTTCCTAATGTCTTCCAGTCCTTGAGCCTGAGACGGCCAGTCAGCACCACCTTGCCATTTTTTCCATTGCAAAGAAAAGGCTTTTTCCCCCGCCTTGCCACTTATTTCTTTACCGAAGCATCATTACTGAATAGAACATACACACTCCCTGGGTGAAAAAGAACAATGGAGTTCAGTGCACAAAGTTACCTAACTTGGGATATTCCCAATCTTGCAAGCTCTTTCTCCTTATACCACTACACAGAGTGAGCAAATACTACCAGCTTCTGTACTGCTGATGTATGCATGTGGTCATGGAGCTATGTAAGTATTTCTTTTAAGGGTAGATTTCTTTTAGGGAAAACACCAACTCTGGAAAGTCCTCAGGCAAAGTACAATGTGTGAACAGCTCTGCTGGAGGGAATATTGCCAAGATGCAGCTGGAGCCCACCTCTGCGCCATAGAGGCCTGTTTGCATAAAGTGGGTGAGAAATTGCCTTGTCTCTACATTTCACCCCTAATAAGTAATTGGAAGAGTGTCTCAGCCACCTTTTCTTTTTTCTTTCTTTTTTTTTTTTTTTGAGACGGAGTCTCACTCTGTTGCCCAGGCTGGAGTGCAGTGGTGCAATCTTGGCTCACTGCCACCTATGCCTCCCAGGTTTAGGCAGTTCTGCCTCAGCCTCCTGAGTAGCAGGGGCTACAGGTGCACGCTGCTTCGCCTGGCTAATTTTTTGTATTTTAATAGACACGGGGTTTCACCATGTTGCCCAGGCTGGTCACGAACTCCTGAGCTCAGGCAGTCCACCTGCCTCGGCCTCCTGAAGTGCTGGGATTACAGGCGTGAGCCACCGTGCCCAGCCTCAGCTTTTCTTTAAGAGAAGTTTAACATTATTATATTAAAATGCCACAGATGTGAGGGGGATGCCCCCTTCAAAAATGGATTACTTTTTTTTAAAAAAAATTGAATACCAAGTGGGAGTTGAGGTACATTGCACAAATCCGCCCTGATTTAACCCCAGAGTGGAGCTCAGAGTAGAACATGTTATATTTCTTGGTTAACTAACCATGCTATTTATAGAGGTGACTCCTCGGAAAGTCTAGACATTGTTCCCAGAAGACAGAATGCCAAATCTGCAGTCATTGAACAAACCAAATCTGCTCCTACCTTCCCAGCTAGCTTGCTAAGAATAATCACCTCCCTGTTTCTCACCATAAAATGGAAATCTTGGAACTTCATTCTAAGAAAGTGTGAATGATATTTGGGTTCCCCAGCCAAGACTTGGGGTAGGCAAGGAGGAGGAGGTGCTCCTGTGAGCCTGGTCCTACCCACCCTTGGCCTGTGCTCCTTGGAGCCCACCTTGCTAAGTTGTTGGAAACTGTGGTTGGCAGGTCCTAGTTTTTGAGTAGGTCTCCTCTAAAAGGACATCTTGAGGACCTAAGGATGGTGCTTTTCTTTGGGAATGAGCCAGCTGCAGTTTTTGCCTTTTTTCATAGATGTGCAATCTTAGAACATCCTATTGAAAGCGCAGTTGGAAAGGGGTGGATGGACAAAGCCAAGAACTCACTCGACAAACATGTATCAACGGACAGGTGTGATGAATGCTGATGATGCTGTGGCCATGAGGAAGTATAGACCTTTAGCCTAAATCTAAATTGGGAGTTTCTAAAGTTGGTTTCAAGGAAGACTAGTTTTATGGAATGTTAATAATGTGGGAAAAGGAACTGTAGGTTAATTAGTTTAGGAAATAAATGGATTAAATAAACTTAAAAGAGATTCTTTACTGGAGGGCTTCTAAGAAAGCCTTTAATATTCTTATGATCCTGATTTAATATCCTGGTATATCTGTGCATCTTGAAGACAGAGACAGGATAAGCAGTATTCCCCCAACTGTTGTGTCGAGGGAGCCCTTTTTACAGTGAGCATTTCATGGAACCACTGTGGTTTCAAAAAAACCACCTCCTCAAAACACACTTTGGGAGATGATTCTATTCAGAAATATCTGGGAGTCCATGATACAGCTGGAGATGGAATTCGCCTTTCATTCTGTCAGTGGTGAGTGAGGACCTGACCTGCATGCGTCAGGCCCTGGGCAAGGGCTTTGCTTTACAGCAGTGAGGAAGCACAGGTCCTGCCCTCTTGGGACTCACAGTTTGGTGCAGGAGGCCCCCATGCTTTTCTGTTTATAGACCTCTTTTTGAGCAATTACCCAATTCATATATCTATATTTATTTATTTATAAGTTATATGCATTTAGTACAATGTTAATATATTAGGTACACTATAAAACACATACACAAAATAGAAAATGTAAAAGGATGAGAAAAAAACAATTATGAAAGTAAATTCTGTCACTTTTATCCCAAAGAATTGGCACGTGCCCTGGGCTCCCTTCAGCTGCCTGGGCCCTACCCTGGAGACTGACTCAGTGAATTGAGCCGCAGTCTTGGTATCTGGAAGGCTAACAGGTCTTCCCAGCTGATTGTGCTGCAGGTGTTGGAGAGCAGTGTGTGTTGCCTGGGGACTGTGTGGACTGGTATCACCCAGACAGCTTGCACTGACTCCAGACCCTGCCGTCATGTCACAGGTAAGAAGGTCAGGAAGAGGCTGGAGCGTGCCGGTGAATGGGTGAGAAAGCTCCCTGGTGAGGCTTCCTGCTTTTCTGTTGCTCAGAAGGAGGCCGTGCTTCCTAGGAACTGCATCCAGTCACAGGCGGGGACTTTGGGCAAGTCACTGGGCCTCCCTGGCCTAATTTTCTTCTCTGGAAAAGTAAGGGGGTGATTTAGAATAACCCGCAGAATGTCTTAGGGCCCCTACATTTGATTTAATCAGGGTTTTTTTGTTTTTTTTTTTTTGAGACAGAGTCTCGCTCTGTCACCCAGGCTGTAGTGCAGTGGCGCAATCTCGGATCATTGCATACTCTACCTCCCAGGTTCAAGCGATTCTCCTGCCTCAGCCTCCCGAGTAGATGAGATTACAGGTGCGCGCCACCACACCTGGCTCGTTTTTGTATTTTTAATAGAGATGAGGTTTCACCATGTTGGCCAAGCTGGTCTTGAACTCCTCACCTCAAATGATCCACCCACCTCAGCCCCCCAAAGTGCTGGGATTACAGGCGTCAGCCACTGCGCCTGGCCTTTAATCAGGTTTTTTATTTCAACAAGGCATGGGGGTGATTCAGTTTCGTTCAGCAATTTAAAATACATGTATATTTTCTTTTTGATGTAAGAGCTAGTTAGATCATGAGGCTTGGATTTTCTTGGACTCTGTGGGCACCTAGGCAGTAGTAGGTGTTTAAATTTTAGGCCCCCAAGCAAAAGTTTCAGAAGGGGGCCTCTTTAACCCTTGTTAATTGCAAAATAAACAGATCTCAAGGGCAGGGGCCCCTTCTTTTCATAATAACTGCCTCTGTTTTGTGTGTCATCAGTGAAAAGCATCATTTTCAAATACTCCATCAGGAGTGGGTTCCATCACTGAAGGCCTTCTTCCTTCAGCCCATCAAAGGACCTCCTCCTTTGACCCCTCAGAGTCAGTGGCTAACCTGCCCCCTACCCCTGTCACATGTCTTTAGCTTCCAGATATCTCCATTTGCAAGCTAATAAGTTGCACATACATATGTTTGAACAGTTGTCAGGCTTGTCTGCTGCTCAAACTGTGTTTTAGTTTAAAACAACAACAACAGAGAACTCAGAGCGGGGGAATGGATGAAGACATTTCAGTTGTGCCTGCAGGTGGTGTTGTTTTGACCTTGACAGTCAGTTTTAAATGACTTGTCAAGTACCAATGTGTGCTTCTGGGCACACCCACCTGGAAGATATTATGTCCCCTAGGCTTTATATGCCCCAGCAGGCAGGCATGAGGTCCCTGGATTTTGTTTTCATTGATGGAAGGTTAATGCATGCATGGCAGAACTTTACTGAGAGGGGCGCAGCTACAAACCCTGTTTTCATTTAATTCTGATTTCTCTTCTCCCTTGGCCTTTCCCTCCCTGCCCCCAGACCTCTTCCGTCTGGGCTCTCTCCACTCCCCATCAGCAATCCCTTCTCTACCACAGCTGCCCCCCACCACCACTTTGGCTTCAAACCATTTATCCTGGCTTTGATATCTCCTTGCAGAGCTGTAAGCAACCAGGAGATGCTGGGTCCCAGAGCTCAGCAGGGTGCACTGCCTGGTAGGGGACTGGGCCCCAGTCTCCAGGCCACTGCAGGAAATTGCACCCAGAAAGCCTGCCCAGGCCCCTGTGCCTGTCCCGGTAACCACTCAGGTGCAGCCCCCAGAGGCGGCATCTCCTCAGCTTAAGTGTTGTCTGGGGAGAACTTCTTAGGATTATTCTAACCTTTCCGATGGTCCAGGTTCATCTCTCTGAATTTTACCTGTTTAAACTTGGAGTGTCTCCCGTACCCTCAAAGGCCACACATGCTTGTGCTGGCAAGTTGGGGTGAGGAGAATAAATGGACAGATGAAAGGAACCTATTGGATTCATCCTCCTGCCTACCAACACTTCGATAGTTTCAAGTTATTTGAGAGTACAATTGATGGTCCCTTATCCAGGGAACACTTCTTCTTCAGCTTCCTTGTCCAAGGAAGGAGACCTGTACTAATTAGATCATGAGGCTTGGATTTTCCTGTACTATGTTTCTAAAGGTAGAGATGAGGGAAAGGGTGCTTGTTCTTAGGACCACGTGCACATCTTCTCACTCTGTAATACTTCCTTAAACTTGGGAAGAAGTAGGCCCAGAGCTAGATATTTACTTCTCTAATGGGTAACACCACCAGCAATGTGCTCCACTGTTTGGTGGGCTTACGGGAACATATGAAGGAGAGGGTCCCTGCCTGGCCCCTTAGATATCTTGCTGAGATCTGACTTAGAATCTAAGAGGAAGACCAGTGCTTGCCAACCTGTCCTCCCCAGAATCCGGAAGTCTTCCCAAGGCCATAGAAGTGCATCACACTGTCTCGCTCCAAGGGACTCAAACCACTTTCTCTTTATACCCCCTGCCTGAGGGGCACCTCTGTAAGGGAATCTTATTACTTACCTTTGGCACACATCCTGCCCTGGGATTTCCCAGTTAGAATGCCAAGTAGAGGAGGCTGAGAAATGTGTGGTATGAGAATGACTGGACCATGTTTCCTATCACTGGGAGGAGCCTGGTGTCAGAGAATGTAGGAGAAGCAGAGTAAGGGAGAGAAATGGCATTCACTCTGTGCCCCTGCCCTTCCTATGGGTCTCTGAGCCTTCAAATAAGGACTTTATTTGGTCAAAGCTGGTTGAGTTGAGTTTCTGTTGTTTACACCCACAGCCCTGAATAATTTACAAAGGGACACTTCCCTTTTGGTTTTACAAGCAAAAGCATCAGTTAGACCTTAGGATTGGGAAGGGGAGTCAGTGGTGTAGACCTAAAAGGAAGAAGCTGAAGCACCAAATATAATTTAAAGCGTTTTATTGAGCCAAAGTGAGGATGGCTGCCTGGAAAACTCAGACCCAAGGAACCTTGGATATGAGCTCCATCCTGCCTTTGTTACAAGCAGGTTTTTAGAGGCAAAAAAAAAGGGGACAAGGAGTGGGCTGTACAAAGTGGTTTATTAGGAATTCTCGTGGGTTTTCGAAATAACATTGATTAGTGATTGGCTATACGTTGTTAAGCTATAGGGTGGGTTATAGAGTCTGCTGTGGCATTATTAGGTTGATTTATAGCTACTTCTGGCAGTAGCAAACAGTTACAAGAGATGAGTGCATAGCTCAAAGGGAGGGGTAAGATGTGATTGCTCCCTCATTTTAATGTCTCTCTGGACCTGATAATCTAAAATAACTCACTTTCTTCAGATTAAAGATCTTGGTTGCTTTGAGTAAACCTGACAGTGTCTGGTTTGATGAAGGTCCACCTCTGACCTTCAGATTCTTTGATGATGATACCACCTGACTTTATAGCTTTCGGGGTGTCCTCAGATATGTCTCCTCTCACAAACAAGCTCCAGGTCCTTCCACAGCCCTGCTATCACAGGCTTCCTGTAACTTCCTTCCAGACTAGCCCTGTCCTCCCCCTCACCAGCCTGTGCTAAGACCTGGAATCCTTGCTACTCAGAGAGACCTCTCTGCTCTGCCCCTCCCATGATTTTCCACCCACCAGGAAGGGCAAGCTGTGCTTTCTGGTTCCCTAAGGAGTTTCTCATGCAGGGTAATGAGTCCCAGCAGGTGCTGACAGTGGATCAGGGCCTGGGCTTCTATAGCTCTTGGCCTCTGAAGCACAGGGCAGGTGGATCCTAATGGTGAGTTGTTTGCTTGAGCTGAGCTGCAGAAATGGGTTGGAGCATGAGCAAGGGCAAGCCCCAGACAACCAAGAACATTTCATATTCTGCTCCCCATAGGATGCAATGTGAGATTGATACTCGAGGGACCTCCACCCTGGCTGTGTTCAGGCTCTTGACACCGCCACAAGAAGGAATTCAAGGACAAGTTGGAAGATAAAGTACACACTCAAGAAAAGGGAGTTTGGTGTACTAAAGAGAGAGAGTCATGCACAAGGGGGGCTGGGGTTTCTATCTCTATGGGTTTCTGAACCAAGGGGTGGAATATCTATGTTGAGCAGTGGGGTTATTGAAATTATGTAGCAAGGTAGTCTGTTGGTAAATCTTTCAAACTTGCAGTTTAATCCTGAATTGTTAATATAAGATTAATAGGTGTGGTTTATTACCACACAAACACCTCCAATTGGTTCCTGCTCTGGCCCTGTTGGGGCCTCATATGATGGCTTAATAATGAGCCCAAATCCTGCAAAATCTTGCTGTACTCAGGAAAGTTCTGAGTTGCTTCTTCATTTGTGGCAGTCCCACCTTTTAGACAGCCTCCTTTCACTCTGTGGAGAAGGTCTGGTTTCCTGGGCTTAGGATGTACCCCAGGTATTTAATTTTTGGTTTTAGAAATCTGGGCCTTGGATGGAGAGACCTGATACCCAAAGAGGGAGGTTAGGACTTTCCCAGGAGGTTAGGACTTGAATGGCATTCTTCTCTGAGTCCTCTTTAGTGGGACTGCATACAAGGATGTCATCCACATATTGGAGAATGACTCCCCATTTCTAGCTCTAGCTCCTTTTACTCTTGTGCCAAGGCATTTCTGAACAAGTGAGGGCCATCCCTGAAGCCCTGAGGCAGTACTGTCCAGGTGTGCTGCTGGGTAATATTAGTTCCAGGATTAGTCCTCTCAAGAGCAAACAAATACTGAGAGTCAGAATGCAAAGGGATACAAAAGAAAGCATCCTTAAGATCTAATACTGTGAACCAGTTGGTCTCCCGGTATTCGGGTAAGTATGGCATAAGGATTTTGCACTGTCGGACGTAAGGGAATTACAGCCTCATTAATGGCTCTCAAGTCTTGAACTAGACGGTACTCTGTTTGGTTTTTGGTTAGGAAGGACCAGGAGTATTACAAGGAGACTGACATGGAATCAGGAAGCCATGTTTTAAAAACTTGTCAATTAGAGGTTGGAGTCCTTGCTTGGCTTTTGGTTTGAGAGGATACTGACGCTTGTGTGGGAAATTATTTTTGTCTTTTAAAGAGGTGATCACTGGCTGAGCATAAATTGCTTTGCCAGGGCTTTCTTGGTCCCATATTTGTGGGTCTGAGACCTTATTTTGGGATGGATCTCCTGTCATTCCGAGGCTGGCTTAGGAAACAACACTGCCAAAAAGGAGGGCCCCCCACCCAGGGCCTGATAAATGTAAAGTGGCCTCAGGGGTGGCTAGGAAGTCCCATCCCAATGAAAGAGTAGAATACTGTGGCATAACTAGAGATTCATGAGTTACCATATAGTTTCCTAGCCTGCAGTTCAGAGGCACTGTAAAGTGTTTTGATTTTGGGGTGCCACTGACACCCATGACAGTGCAGCTTTTGGAAGATAAGGGCCCAGAGTGGCCATTTAGGACAGAGTAACTTGCCCCTGTGTCAATTAAGACATTGATATTCTTAGTTGCCATGTCAAGAGTCACCTGAGGCTCCTCAGTTATGATGACCAGGCCTTTTATGGGAGCCGCCGAGAACCTCGGGCCCCTTCAGGCCTCAGTTATGGCCATTATGGACTGGGTATCCTCCTATTCCTTTGGAGCTGAAGGCAATCCCTTTTCCAATGGCTCCCCTGCTTGCAGTGAGGACAGCATCTGGGTGGGCTCCCCTGGCTGCGACAGATCTTATCCCAATGTCCTGGCTTCCCACACTTGAAGCAGCAACCATTGCCTGCACGGTTGCTGTTAGGCCTTTTTGGTCCATGGGTGAAGCATCTCTCTGGATGACCCTGAGGTTGCAGGGTGCTGCTCATAGTAACTGCTATCATTTGGGCCTGCCATCTATCCCATTGTTTGCCACACTGGGTCCTTTCAGCCTTTTCAGCCCTGTCCCTATTACTGAATACCTGGAAAGCCTCATCAAGCTTTGGTTTAATAGGTATTTGGGGTCTCAAAGACAATTTCTGTAATTTTCTCCTGATGTTGGGTGCTGACTGGCTTATAAAGTGTGTCCCTAGTTAAATTTGGCCAGCATCAGTACTGAGGTGAGTGTTAATATATTTTCTTAGGGCCTTCACAAGGTGACCCTGGAACAAAGCTTGGTTTTCATCCTTTCCTTATTTCCCTTATTTTATCATAGTTCACAGCCTTAGTGTACATTTTTTATTCTCTCCACTAACCAAATTGCCATACAATTTCTTTTTCTTGGATTAGCCTGGCCTTGTAGATAGTTCCAGTTGGGGTCATTGTTAGGCACAGGCATGGCCCCCACAGTGTATAGTTCAGGGTCCCCAGCTAATAAGTTGTCAGCATAAGCCTTGGCCTCCACGCAGATACACTGCTTTTCCTCCAGGGTGCAACATGTGGACGAGGTAATATGAATAACTCACCAAGTTAACTCAGGTGAGAGTGAGAGAGCCTGAAATTCGTCCTGAATTTAGTTGGGTCCTCTAAAAATTGGCCCAACCTTTGGCTACATCATGCTAGATCAAACACTGAAAAAGGTACATGCACCTGGATGGTCCCAGCATCCCCATTGGCCACCTCCCTAAGTGAGCATAACTTAGAATGGTTAGGAAGGTAGGAAATGCCACTGTAGGTGACCCTGGCAGGGCTCTGTTCCTTCAGTAGGGAGGGCATATAGGTTGGTAAGGAGGTGGGCTAACGGGAGACTAAGGGCTGGAGATGGTGGAGCTAGAAGAAGACTGGGGAGTTGGAGGTGGAATTGGGTGGTAGGGAGGAGCAGGGAGTGCTAGACCTAGGTCTGGGTTAGGAGGTGGGGGAAGGCTATGAGAGGTATATTCCCAAAAAGGGTATCATCTAGGATATCTGGTTCCCATTTCGTTCTCCTAAAGGGATGTGAGTCTAACAAAGGCAGCAGTTCCTGCAACGGTCAAGGTTCTAACAGGGCCACGAAGGCCTGTGCACATGGTGTTTCAGTTCAATTCTCCTGACATTGATAAAAAAGATCTAATTGCAAAATGGTATTACAATTTAGGGTCATGTTCTCTTACCATTGTACTGCATTCTGTTTCCTTTTTTTTCCTTTTAGGATCTCACTTTTTTACCCAAGGCTGAAGTGCAGTGGCACGATCATGGCTCGCTGCAGCCTCATCCTCCCAGGCTGAGGTGATCCTCCTACCCCAGCCCCCTGAGTAAGCTGGGACTATAGGCGTGCACCACCATGCCTGGCTAATTTTCTGTGTGTTTTTTGTAGAGATGGGGTTTCGCCACGTTGTCCAGGCTGGTCGCGAACTCCTGGACTCAAGCAATCTGTGTGCCTTGGCCTCCCACAGTGCTAGGATTATAGGCGTGAACCACCACACCTGGCCCTTGTACCCTATGTTCTAAAAGAAAGGCCTTGACTTGTCTTTGGCATGAAATGAAGAAGAAGAGGAAAGTTAACATATTCCCTCATGGAGGGACTGGTCCCAGTATTTACGAAATGCTGCATGGACGAGTGTGGTGCTTACAATTGGCCAGCTCCATGGCCATGCCTGAGAGACAAGCATCCTTGTTCCCTTGGCTGGCTGCCTTAGTGTCCAGGTGTCCTTGGAGCCCTAGCATTGCCCAGGCATCCTTGGCTCCTGGGGCTTTGAAAATGAGAAGGCTTTTGAGGTCTAGTAGGACGAGTTATGGCATAATTTGAAAGCAGCAAGCATGCCAATATCCATCCGAATATTTATCCTCAAGTAAAAGTTGGGAACAGAAGTGATTTAGCATGGCCAATAAACCAAGGACCTTGAAGGGGCCCCTTAAGAACTTTAGGCCTAGATTTGGCATTCCGGAGGGCAGTATCTAAGATGCCTATCTTGCTGGGTCCAAAGAGTTCCCTAAGCTTTCATGTGAAGTATGAGGAAGAAGCATGAGAAGAGAAAATCTCAGGAGCTGAGTTTAAAGAAAATGGGAAAGAGAAAACAGTTCCCAGCCAGGGTCAGTGTTTTGGCACAGCTGGTCCCTTGGGAGAATGGAAGCCTCTTCCTGGGCAAAAGTCATCATGCTCCTTGGAAGCCATCCAGCCACTGCACAGTACAAGCTATAGGATGTTACCCTACCACCCTACCATGGTGCCTCAGACCTGCCACCTCTGCTTGTCGCCCAAGATGATGGAGAGAGAGCTCTGCTTTGCAGTCAGTGCTCTATCCCCAGCTCTGCCGTTGACTGCTGTGTCCTGTTACTCCCTGGTAAGGTGCCATAGACCACTCATCTCCAGAACTCTTGTGGATAAGATTATGTGTAGATGCCGTTACATCTTAGGTCCTCAGCAGATACTGGTTCCTTGCTTCAGTAGGCTTAGGAAAATTTGGTAGTTTTATGGGTCAATAAACACATAAGTTTTGTGGCTTATTAGTGTGAATCACAGATTCTACAGTTCCTATCAACCCAATGTCTAAAATAATTCTCTAAAATAATAGCTCCAGGGAGAAAATAAAAATAGGTATGGTGACTTAGCATGGTAGTATGACAATATGAAAGGTTTGTTACAGAGTTGTTGGTCCACATTCCTTACATTGTACACATTGGAATTTCTCCGTTTCAGAAGGAGCATTTAGAGCAGCACCTACATTTTTGTTAGGTTTTCCTTCAAGGCTGTAGCTTGAACTTTTAATATACATACTCACTTTTCTTCCCCCCAAAAAGAAGGGTAAAGAAGGCAGTAAAGGTAAAGAAACCAGACATTATTTGATTCAGCTCAAAATGTATTTTTTAGTTCCTTTTCCACATTTAATAACAAATAAAGGCCGGGCGCGGTGGCTCACGCCTGTAATCCCAGCACTTTGGGAGGCTGAGGTGGGCGGATCACGAGGTCAGGAGATCGAGACCATCCTGGCTAACACAGTGAAACCCTGTCTGTACTAAAAATACAAAAAATTAGCCGGGCATGGTGGCGGGCACCTGTAGCCCCAGCCACTCGGGACGCTGAGGCAGGAGAATGGCATGAACCCAGGAGGCCGGGCTTCCAGTGAGCCGAGATCATGCCACTGCACTCCAGCCTGGGCGACAGAGTGAGACTCCGTCTCAAAAAACAAAAGCAAACAAACAAAAAAAATAAAAAGAAATCTTGTACCTGATCTTCAGGGATTTGGGATCCCACCTGGATTAAACTAGACTATCCAAGCCCTATTTGCCTGGCTTCCAGCCCTCCTGGAGTTCTGTTCCCACCAGTTAGACAAAGCTCTCTGTCCTTGACCTCTTTTCCCATCACTTTTGGATCAGAGATTGAGCCTGTCAGCTCCTGAAACAGCTGTCTCTGATCTGTTCTCAGTATTATCTGAGCCATTATCTGACTTGTGTCTGAAAGGACTGCGTGATGGAAACTTCTGAAAGAACCCTCTGTCACCCCACCCGCATCTTCCAAATAGAGCCAGAGAGGCCCAGAGTCAGAAGGCTAAGAAGACCAAGTGTGTGGCCAGCAGCTGCGGGGAGCCAGGGCAACTCCTGCCCGCCACTCTTCCTCTGAATGCCTAGCCCTCTCCGCCTGTGTTCACAGGCCAGCCCTCCCCGGGGCATACACAGCATTTTGTAAATAGTAACTGTGTGTCTTGGTTGAGATAATCTTGTAGGCCAGAATGGAATGTCTCAAGACACTTTGCAAACGGGATTTTATTGTTTAGTTTTAGGGATAGGATCTCACTCTGTCACCCAGGCTGGAGTGCAATGGCACGATCTGGGCTCATTGCAGCTTTCACCTCCCAGGCTCAATCAGTCCTCCTCAGCCTCCTGCGTAGCTGGGACTACAGGCATGTGCCACCATGCCTGGCTAAATTTTTTTTTTTTTTCATAGAGACGGGGTCTGACTACGTTGCCTAGGCTAGTCTTAAACTCTGAGGCTCAAGCAATCCTCCCGCCTTGGCCTTCTGAAGTGCTGGGATTACAGGAATGAGCCACTGTGCTCAGCCCAAAAGGGATTTTAATTTTGCAAAAGGACCAACCTTAAAAGAGCTTTGAATAATAAGTTTCTTTAGTGCAATTCTTTTTTTTTTTTTTTTTGAGATGGAGTCTCGCTTTGTCACCCAGGCTGGAGCACAGTGGCGCAATCTCGGCTCACTGCAACCTCTGTCTCCCGGGTTTAAGTCATTCTCCTGCCTCACCCTCCTGAATAGCTGGGATTACAGGTGCCCACCACCACGCCCAGCTGATTTTTGTATTTCTAGTAGAGATGGGGTTTTGCCATGTTGGCCAAGTTTGTCTCAAACTCCTGACCTCAGGTGATCTGCCTGCCTTGGCCTCCCAAAGTGCTGGGATTACAGGTGTGAGCCACCGCGCCTGGCCAGTGCAATTCTTTTATGTTTTTGTTCCCCACCTCTGTTCCGATTTTCCATTCCTTAGGTATAGTACTTTATGAGCTTTTTGTATTAACCCCCTGTGTTCCTTCATGCAGATGCAGGCCAATTAGACGATACATATTATTACTCTCTCTCCCTTTTCTTAAAAGGAGATAGAACACACACCCTATTTTACACTGTGCTTTTGTCAATTATCATTATCCCCTAGATATAATATTAGGCCTTAAAGAGTTTCTCATTCTTTTTTATTTAGCTGCATAGTATTCTAGTCTATGGATGCTCTCAGTTATACTTTTCCAAAATATGGATCTTTGACTTTTTCCAAAATTTTACTGTTGTAAACAATGCTGTGTTGAGCACCTGGTATATTTAAATAGTCAGTGAATCACAAAGATTTCATTAACATACCTGCCATATTGTGGGAGGTAGGGATGTGCCTGCATCTTATTTATCCTTCACTAGTGCTTGGTAACTGTAGGTGGAACCACATGCAATTTCTGTTTGGGGAAATCTTAAAAGCAGTAGAATATCAGCACTTTTGCGTAGCTCACTGATATTTAGAGAAACCTACATGCCATAGCAGGGATGGAGATAAGAAAAAGAAGTCTCTCGCCCCCAACCTAATGTGTCTTGGTGAAGATCTTGCTTATTTAGGTCTAAGACCTTGTTTAATAAACCAAGTGGAAGCCGTAATGACTCCTTTTCAGCAATTTTATAACGATGTAGTTCTTCAGGTTTCACTAATTTTAACAATTCTATAAAGTTATGTTCATCCTATTTTCACTAACTTTGGAAGTTTAAAGAGAAACTCTGTTGAAAAAGTAAATCCACATACCAAGTGTTTTTAAATAGCATGGAGAAATGCAATTTATTTTTCTGGTTAAGAGAAGTAAGTATTATTTATGCTTTTTTGGGCTTTTGGGTTTATTTATTTAGGTGGTGCCTTGGCGTTGAGTGAATGACATTAGCTGGTGTGGGGACCTGCAGCAGGGCTTTCAGGATAGAGCGTTCACCCCACAGTTTCAGTGGTGAGCAGGCAAGAGGTTGCCCAGATCCTGGCCCAAAAGACCAACCACCAGTCTTACAAACTAAAGGGAAATCATATTTTACCACAATGAGAAAAAATGAAGGGGAAGGCTAATGCTGTATTTTTTGTTAAAATGGAAGGATGTTGAGAAGACAGAGACTTTCAGTGGTTTTAATCTTCAGACTTTGGCAGAGGCCAAGCATGATTTGAATACAGAGAAAGTGGAGTGACATGACAGAAAGGGAAGTGGAAAGTGGTGGCTTCCAGAAACAACCAGATGTGTTTGAATTTCCAGGCTCCTCAAGGAAGAGTGAGTTGAGCTGGAGCTGAGTTGCTGAAACCTTTTTTAAAGACTCAGTTGAACATCCGTATGCCCCTGACATGTAATTCTAGAGCATACCACCCAAAACTCAATTTTAAATAGTAGGCAGAGCCTATGCTGCTACCCTGTTATGGTTTCATGTTGGCCTAACTAATCTATTTTTTCTTTTTGGTGGTAACATCAATGGGAGGCAAGCAATAGATGTGATTTATCTCAGCCTTAGTAAGGCATGACAATAAGAACAAATTCAGAAAATGTTCTTTACCAGCATGGCAAGTTTTTTTTTGTATTTCTAAAAGGCAACCATTTTAGTGGATACAAAATTAACATAAGCCATAGATCTGTGCACCCTGTGTGTGTAAACACACACACACACACACACACACACACACACACACACACACGCAGGCATTCAGCCTACTGACCCCGCTCGTGGCTGTGTGCTATAGACACACAGAAATACAGTGATCCCCAGGCTGGTTTGGCAGGGCACTCATTACATAGAGGGAACAGACAAAGAGAACCATCATAGAAGGGCTGAGAGGCCCAGAGAACATGGCAGACGAGCTGCTGGTCATTTGTGTCACACACTCTAGCCCCTTTGCAGGGCCCTTTGACCCCTTTAAGGATGTGTTGATCTTGTTAGAAGCTGAAACAGCAGCAGGAGGGTCATTTTGTTGTGCTTTCAAATGAATGCCTGATCAGCTGTGAAATAGACTTGTGCTTGTCTAGTCTCTAAGACCAAGGGAAATGACTTTTCCTAAAAAGAAAAGTTTAAGGAAGTTTTTTGTTTGTTTTGTTTTTTATGGCTAAGCTTTGCTGTTTTTGCTTTAACAAAACACCTCCCTGCACAGCCTAATTCCAACAGCAGAGTATCTGATTACCTCATGCTGAATAATGCACTGTTGTTTATTTGCTTTGCTACCTTCCAGATTTTTCTTTTCTGGGCTAGATAATCCCAACAGCTTTGAGTTCCGTTTTTATAACTTCTATTTTCCTATTCTTTAGTCATCTCAGTTGCTTTCTGCTGGAGCATTTTCTGATTCTCTTCATTGCTCGGAAATTAAGAAGTCTGAAACCAGACACAACAAGCTGGAAAGATGTCTCCATAGCTGATGATAGGAACTGTTTATCGAGCTCTGAACTCTGTGCCTCGTGTTGCGCTGAGTACATGTCATGTATCATCCCATTTAAGACTTGCATCCTCTATGGAATAGATTCCATTTGGGCATTTTGTAGATGAGGAAACTGAGAAAAGAGTAATTCTGTATCTCGCCCGTCTCCTAAGTGATAGTGCCGAAATTCTACCCAGTTCCCTGCCTGTGGAGCCTGCAGTCTGAACCATTATCCCTGGTGCCACAATTTCACTCACCTGTCCCCTAATCTTTTTTTTTTTTTCTTTTGTGAGATGGAGTTTCGCTCTTGTTGCCCAGGCTGGAGTGCAATGGCGCAATCTCGGCTCATCGCAACTTCCGCCTCTTGGGTTCAAGTGATTCTCCTGCCTTAGCCTCCTGAGTAGCTGGGATTACAGGCATGTGCCACCACACCCAGCTAATTTTGTATTTTTAGTAGGGACGGGGTTTCTCCGTGTTGGTCAGTCTGGTCTTCAACTCCTGACCTCAGGTGATCTGCCCACCTCAGCCTCCCAAAGTGCTGGGATTACAGGCGTGAGCCACCGTGCCTGGCTTATATGAAATGCTAACAGCTGTACTGGGCAGTTGACTCGCTTTCTATTTAAAGGTCAGTATACCTCTCTACCTTTTACTCCTTTATTAACACATGGTTAGTCATGCCTTCCTTCAGACTAGTCTGCATGTCCTTCTGGAAATTCATTTTGTTGAACCACTTTTCCAGATTCTTTGAATCTCACTGAATTCTAATTTGGTCCTTCTAGAGCATGTTCACCTCCTGTAGCTTGATTCTCTGGAGCATCTAATGAAGTCTCTTAACTGGCAAGCCTCCTGGGGGCTTTTAGGTGTCCACTGCCCTTTGTGATGTCATCCTTCACACTTACCTTGGCTCTTCCCCGGGTTCCCACACCAGGCTGAGTGGAAGGAGGTGTAGATTGAGCAAGCTGTCTGGGAGCGTGAATTTTTAGGTAGTAGCTATCTTTTCAAATTTGGAGAATTCGTCAGAGTTTTACAATAGCCTCAGAAGTAGGGAAATCTCACTTAGATTTTGTTTCAAGTCCACAGTTATCGGGTGCTCATTGCTATCACTGAGAACCCTAGGCATTGCCAAGCTATCACTTTGTGGAAGCCATGCCTTTGGAGTGAAAACACCATCTATGAAAGATAGTCACGTGACGTTGAATTGTATCACACCCAGCTTACTATGCAGTCCCTGGCATGGAAGTGACCCTTTGCTACTATTTATTAAATGAGAGAAAGAAGGGATATAGAAATAGGAATCGCAGTGGTGATTAAAGTTATTTTGCTTTTTGCTGAAGACCTCTAGTGTGATTTCCCCAATGTACACCAATTTAACCAGAGGAGGGTACAACAGGAATCACCGTGACAGTTATCCTCCAAATTAAAATGAAAGTCAAAAATCTCTCACAACACGTTTTTTAGGAACAACAACAGTCAGTGTTCCAAAATCTCCTTAAGCCCCCAAAAAGAGGATTTCAAGAGCCTTTAGTCTTTAGTTTTGCTTCTCTCTAGTTCTTGCTTCTTCTGTAACATCATGGCCCCTGCCTCTTTGGATACTCTAAGATGTCAAATCGACTGAGGATGACTCCTGAGGACCCTTTGAGATGATTACCATCGTTGTAGGTATAGCTTGATGTATTCTTGTGTTTATGAATGCAGAGGTGTTTAGAAACACTACTGGGAATATTCTCTAACTTTCAGGTGGAACCAGAAAAGAGAAAATTTCTGTTCTTCTGATCATTTGTCAAATTCAGCTCGAAACAGGATCTTGAGTACAGAACATTTTTCCTGGTTGCTGCATAGCTCAGTTAATCTGTATATCATGGGAGTGTGTTATTGAGAGCATTTGCAGAAGGGTGGAACCAGGAGCTCATGGCTCAAGCAGGAAAATGTTTCATTATTTGCAGAGCAAGAGAATGAAACTCCTGAGACCTGAATTTCAGGGCTCCTTGAAATGATGGATGCATTCTTTTAACTTGGTGGAGAAAAAGAACATAATAAATTCGAGAAAATAACCATTCTTTTACACTTCTTTTTTCTCATTCAGTTTTGCTCTTTACTTTTTGTAATACCACTCTCAAGTCTCTAAAATACAACTGCTTCCCATTTGGTGAGTGTTTTTTTTTTTTTTTCCATTTGACAACAGCATTTTCCTGTGTTTTTAATGGCACCAAAATTAACATGGCTGTTTCAATTTAACAGAAACAACTTCAAGTTTTATATTACACGCCCTACCAAAGAATCTTTGATTTTTGCCCTGGCGTTTCCCAAGATGTTAGCATGGCTTTGAAAACAGGGCTGTTTAACTGCTGCTGCAGAAGAGATGGCCAGGGGAGCACAGCAGATTGGGGAGGGAGGAGGGAGAGAATGGAGGAGAGGAGGGAAATTGGCCTCCCCCAAGTTACTATTTTTAAAGTTTGCTTGCCTACTGAATAGCTCAATTTACAAATCCTACTGGATATGGTTTTGTGCTTCCCCGTTTTTGTTTCCTGTTGAAAGTGTGATGGATGCCTTGGTGGAAGACCAGCCCCGCATCCTGCTGTTTTGCCTGTGCCTCTTTACTTACGAAGGCTGGGCCCTTCTCTCCCCTTGAGAGGGGAGACCCACGTTGTCGAAGGCATCTCCAGGGAGATAGCCAGTCCCGGAATTTCTTAGGAGGTGGGACCTCAAATCCCAATTAGAAACACTCCAGGAAACATACATCTTTATTTGTTAAACAAGTAGTGTTGTGTGAGCCTTGGTGAAGACGCTCAGTCGTTTTAAATAAGTGAAGTAAACATTCCCTTCCAGGGGAGCGCCCTCCCTAGGCGCTGTCACTTTGAAGCTCAGTTTTAAGGTTTTCAGTTGGAACATGCAGTGTTCTTTTTTCCTTGGCTTGGGTTCTAGAGAATGTTGTTTCCTCATTTGGTAATTGGAGAGTTAATAGGGTTCTTTGTGATGCTACCGTGGAAGAGAGACTGTTTTATTCCATTCAGGGACTATAATTACAGGGCGCCCATCGGCATGGTTAAAGTTAAGGTTGTTTCAGCTTTTCCAATGTAAACTCATATTTCAGGGGTTTATAACTAGCTATAAAAATTTGCTTCTAGCTACAGACCTGGCATATTCAGTGTCAGCCTAGGAATAACCTTTACGTTTTAAAAAGTATTTTTAAAAGGATAATTAAAAAATTCTGTTTAGCTGTTTATAACTGTTGTTACAAGGATTCAAGGAAATAAAAATAGCTTTTTCTTTTTTTAGCAAAAACCTGTGACCCATATTTTTTTAATGTGGACAAAGTTATTAGATTTTTTTTTTTATGTCTTCAAAGGAAAATACGGTGAAATCTGTGTCAAAGCTATTTTAAAAGGGTATTGTTTCAGTTTTCCTTGTGGCAGCGGGCAGGGCACCAGAACATGCCCTCCTTGTTCTCCGAAGACATGAGCCTCCCATAGGACTGCTGGCAAAGCTGTTTCGTCCGCGGGCTTCAAGTTCATTGTGACAGAACTCCTGGCCAAGGAGTGCACAGCAGCCTCTTGGCAGATGGAAGAAACATGACCAACCATCGTGAGGCCATGGCCACTCTCCTCTTCCCCGCAGCCCTGTCCCTCTGGCCCTACATGTTGGGACACAGTGAGCAGCACAGGTACAGAGCTATAATAGAGACCCACTGGGGGGACCACAGAGCCTCTTCGTTCCCTTTTCCTGATCCACATGGTGGGGAAGGGGAGGAGGGAGTTTGCCTCTCTAGGAATCTCTCTTCAGCTCGGTGGCATTTGTTGCAGTAAGTAGCTTTAGGTGGGTCTGTTTTTGTACATGCTGACAGATGGGTGTGACACATTGCACAGGTGATTCAAAAGTTCTCCAATAAAACTTTCTTTAAAACTTCATGCTAGACAGATTTACCTTTAGCAATTCTT